TTCTTGATTGAAAAAGTTTGCTTATGTCTTAGTTCTACAGCTGACCCTCTTTCCCTGCTTTTTGTTTGTTTGTTTGCTTGTTTGTTTTGAGATGCACTTTCGCTCTTGTTGCCCAGGCTGGAGTGCAATGGTGTGATCTTGGGTCACCGCAACCCTTTTTGGTTTTTTTTTTGAGACGGAGTTTCGCTCTTGTTGCCCGTGCTGGAGTGCAATGGTGCGATCTCGGCTCACTGCAACCTCCACCTCCCGAGTTCAAGCGAGTCTCCTGCCTCAGCCTCCCTAGTAGCTGGGATTACAGGCATGTGCCACCACACCAGGCTAATTTTGTATTTTTAGTAGAGATGGGGTTTCTCCATATTGGTCAGGTTGGTCTTGAACTCCTGACCTCAGGTGATCTGCCCACCTCGGCTTCCCAAAGTGCTGGGATTATAGGCATGAGCCACCGAGCCCGGCCTACTCACCACCACCTTTACCTCCCGGTTTTAAGCGATTGTCCTGCCTCGGCCTTCCTGAGTAGCTGGAATTACAGGCAAGTGCCACAACATCTAGATAATTTTTGTATTTTTAGTAGAGATGGGGTTTCTCCATGTTGGTCAGGATGGTCTCGAACTCCCGACATCAGGTGATCCGCCTGCCTCGGCCTCCCAAAGTGCTGGGATTACAGGTGTGAGCCACCGCACTCAGCCTCCCTGTTTTGAAGGTAACTAGCTGTGTCTTTGTACATCTGCATTTTATAAATGTTACTGTAATTTTCTTGTGAGGAAGAATTAAATGTTGGGAATCAGTGGCATCAGAACTTGCAAAGGAAGTTTCTTTATCCCAGGTATGTGAAAGAGGCTTCTCTAATTTTCAAGGATAGTTTTGATAAGGCCAACCCTTTCCTTTATCCCTTCCAGGCCACCATGTAAGAATTCCGTTACATCTTTTCACTCATCTCAGACCTTCTCAGCGTGACTCGGTGAAAATGTCCCCGTTCTGAGGATGTCACAGCTAAATCTAAAGCAGATCATGTCAGTCCCTGGCAGGGAACCCTCCATGGGCTTCCTGTGTTCCCCAGGACAAAAGCCCAACTCCTCACTGTCACTCCACAGCCCTGTGTCCAGGGCCCCTGCCACTGTCCAGGCTCCTCCTGGGAACTTGCCCTCATCTCATGACTCCCTCTGCCCCAGTCACATTTGCTTTTCTCTTTTCCCAAACATCAAAACCCTTCCCGTCTCAGGTCATTTTCACTGCTCTTACCCTATTTCTCTAAATGCTCACAGCACTGTCCCTTTCTCCTTCAGGTCCTGGCTCAGAAATGTCTCCCATGCCCTCCCACCCCCAACTGAATTTCCCTCTGCCCATCAGTCTCTATCACATTACTCAGGTTTTATTATCTCTGTGTCAGTCACATCAGAAACACACTTTTTTTCTTTTTCCAAAGAGTCTCGCTCTGTCCTCCAGGCTGTGAGTGCAGTCTTGTGATCTTGGCTCACTGCAACCTTTGTCTCCTGAGTTCAAGCAATTCTTGTGCCTTAGTCTCCCAAGTAGCTGAGATTACAGGTGTGTGCCACCATACTCTGCTAATTTTTGTATGAGCAGTAAACAACATATTTCTAACATTCAGGATTGACTTCTAAAGACTTGGTACGTGAGGAAAAAACACGGAAGAGGAAGAGGAAAGCAAAGGAGTCAGGGATGGCTCTTCTTCAGGTGAGATGATATTCTCGGGGGATTGTTCTGTCAACCATTTGCTTAAAATGTGTTTTCCTTTCAGGGTCTACTGACATTCAGGGATGTGGCCATAGAATTCTCTCAGGAGGAGTGGAAATGCCTGGACCCTGCTCAGAGGACTCTATACAGAGACGTGATGCTGGAGAATTATAGGAACCTGGTCTCCCTGGGTGAGGATAACTTCCCTCCAGAAGTGGGGATGATTTGAAACCTATTTGTGTTTATATTTTGTAGATACCTCTTCCAAATGCATGATGAAGATGTTCTCATCAACAGGACAAGGCAATACAGAAGTGGTCCACACAGGGACATTGCAAATACATGCAAGTCATCACATTGGAGATACTTGCTTCCAGGAAATTGAGAAAGATATTCATGACTTTGTGTTTCAGTGGCAAGAAAATGAAACAAATGGCCATGAAGCACTCATGACAAAAACCAAAAAGTTGATGAGTAGTACAGAGCGACATGATCAAAGGCATGCTGGAAACAAACCTATTAAAAATGAGCTTGGATCAAGCTTTCATTCGCATCTGCCTGAAGTGCACATATTTCACCCCGAAGGGAAAATTGGTAATCAAGTTGAGAAGGCTATCAACGATGCTTTCTCAGTTTCAGCATCCCAACGAATTTCCTGTAGGCCAAAAACTCGTATTTCTAATAAGTATAGGAATAATTTCCTCCAGTCTTCATTACTCACACAAAAACGGGAAGTACACACAAGAGAAAAATCTTTCCAACGTAATGAGAGTGGCAAAGCCTTTAATGGTAGCTCACTCTTAAAAAAACATCAGATAATCCATTTAGGAGACAAACAGTATAAATGTGATGTATGCGGCAAGGACTTTCATCAGAAGCGATACCTTGCATGCCATAGATGTCACACTGGTGAGAATCCTTACACGTGTAATGAGTGTGGCAAGACATTCAGTCACAATTCAGCCCTGTTAGTTCACAAGGCAATTCATACTGGAGAGAAACCTTACAAGTGTAATGAATGTGGCAAGGTTTTTAATCAACAATCAAACCTTGCACGTCATCATAGAGTTCATACTGGAGAGAAACCTTACAAATGTGAAGAATGTGACAAAGTTTTCAGTCGCAAATCACACCTTGAAAGACATAGGAGAATTCACACTGGAGAGAAACCATACAAATGTAAGGTTTGTGACAAGGCTTTCAGACGTGATTCACACCTGGCACAACATACTGTAATTCACACTGGAGAGAAACCTTACAAGTGTAATGAGTGTGGCAAGACCTTTGTTCAAAATTCATCTCTTGTAATGCATAAGGTCATTCATACTGGAGAGAAACGTTACAAGTGTAATGAATGTGGCAAGGTTTTTAATCACAAATCAAACCTTGCATGTCATCGTAGACTTCATACTGGAGAGAAACCTTACAAGTGTAATGAATGTGGCAAGGTTTTTAATCGAAAATCAAACCTTGAACGTCATCATAGACTTCATACTGGAAAGAAATCTTAGAAGTGTAAATTTGCAAGGTTTTTAGGCAACAGTCAAACCTTGCATGTCATCATAGACTTTATACTGGAGAGAAACCTTACAAATGTGAAGAATGTGACAAAAGTTTTCAATTTCAAATCACTCCTTGAAATACATAGGAGAGTTCATACTGGAGAGAAACCATACAAATGTAAGGTTTGTGACAAGGATTTCGGGTGTGATTCACACCTGGCCCAACATACTGGAATTCACACTGGAAAGGAACTGTACAAGTGTAATGAGTGTGGCAGAGCCTTTGGTGGTCAGTCAACACTTACTCACCATCAAGCAATCCATGGTATAGGGAAACTTGACTAATGTAATGATTGTCACAAAGTCTTCAGTAATATTACAGCCATTGCAAAACATTGGAGAATCCATAATGAAGGAGGTCTTACAAGTGTAATAAATGTGGCAAGTTTTTCAGACATCATTCATAACTTGCAGTTCATTGGCGATCTTATACAGGAGAGAAATCTTACAAATGTGATGATTGTGGCAAGGTCTTCAGTCAAGCTTCATCTTTTGCAAAACGGGAGAATTCATACAGGAGAGAAACCTCACAAGTGTGATGATTGTGAGCAAAGCCTTTACTTCACGTTCACACCACATTAGATATCAGAGGATCCATACTGGACAGAAATCTTACAAACGTCCTATGTGTGGCAAGGTCTTCAGTCCGAGGTTACTCCTTGCAGAATATCATAACGTTCATTTTTGAGGTAATAGTTACAAATGCGGTGAGCACAGCAAACCATCAAGGATTGACAGTAGAGTCAATTCAGAATTGACTTGAGTTTGAGTTGACTTAAAACATTCAGTTGAAGCATTAATTGACATTAAAGTGTTTATGTTAAGAGGATTGGGCCAGGCGTGTGGCTCACGCCTGTAAATCCAGCACTTTAGGAGCCCAAGGTGGATAGATCACTTGAGGTCATGAGTTTGAGATCAGCCTGGCCAACAGACGTGAGTCACTTTTCCCAGCCTGCTTTTTGTTTCTTTAACAAAAACCAATAGGGGTTTTTATAGGTATTGTGTTGAATCTGAATCACATTGGCTTATATAATAACAATATTGATTTTTCCAAACCATCAATGTGGGTTGTATATATATGTTTTTAATCATTTTGGTTAATGTTTGTAGATTTCAAGGTGTGAAATTCTCAGTTTTTTTATGTTTATTCCTAAGTATTTCTTACTTTAAGATCTCTAGCAAATGGAAGTGTTTTTTAATTTTCGTTTAAATTTTTTATTGTTTATGGAAATTCAATTAATTTTTGGTGCTGCTATTGCATTGTGCAAATCCACTGAATGTGTTGATTAGTTCCAGTAGTATTTTGGTTGACTCAGGCCCCGCCCACCTCTTCGCCTCCCGTCTGGCCTGACCCAGGCCCCGCCCACCTCCTCGGGGGTCTCCCCGCGGGTCTGGCTTCTGTACTGTGCTGATTGGCACAGACCCGGAAGCTGATGGCATGGACTGAAGGTTGCCCCGTTGAGTTTGCGCTTCCCAGTTCTCTGGTACTGCTATACCGGGGACGTGGGTGTCTCCACAGACCTGGAAATTCCGGCCCCTCTTTCTCAACTCAGAGCAAATTGAGACGTCCGGGTGGGAGTCCGTGAGTCTTTTCCTTTTGAGTTTAAAGTCGCCCTGAGGCTGGTCCCGTCCCGGTCTTTTCTGCAGTAGGGCCGTGCAGACACCTCCTGTAGCGAAACTTTCCTTCTCAAAACCCTTCCCGACCCGTCCTCCCGCCTCGCGCTGTTTCAGGTCCTCACCAGCGAGTTGGACTCTCGCCCTGGGCTCCTCATCGGCGCCTGGAGGGCAGCGCTGCAGCCCCACTCCCGGGAAGGCCGCGTCCTCTGCCTGGTCCTGGGATCCTGCAGACCCCACCCCTGTCCGAAGGCGCCATCGCCCACCACCTCCCTCCTCGTGCCGGCCCTGCTTCTCCCCAGTTCCAACCCCAGGAAAACGTGCTTCTCCTGGAGGCAACCCTCTTTTTCCACCCTCGCCCTGTTGTTCCCGGAAGGCAGGCCTGGAATGTGAAGTTTCCAGGTAGATGGATATTAAACATAGAATTGAAGAAAAAAAAAAAAACCCCACAAAGTAACAAAAGAATGAAGCGGCGAAAGCAGAAATTTACTCAACCAAGAAAGCACCCCACAGGGTGGGGGTGGGCCCAAGCGAGCGTCTCCAGGGCCCCATTTACAAAGTTTTTGGAGGTTATTTTTTTTTGAGGTCCCTATGGGCTACCCCTTATCTGGATGAAGAATTTGGCCCTTGGCCAAGGAAATAACTGAGGTAAATTGGCCTGAGGCCAGAGCAGATGGGTGCCCTATGCAGATGAAGGGGTGGCCGGTGCTTGGCCTTGGCCACTCCTGGGCTCTTTCTCTTTCCACCTGCGACCTGGTGGAAGGGGGAGGGTGTTAGGGAGAGTAGCCTTTGATCCTTTGTTACTTTGGGTGGGAAGATGGGGTTTTTCCTTTTAGTCTAGTTTTGGAAAGTTCGCGTTAATTGGTTTTAGATTCCCTGCCTCCCTAGACCCAGGACCCATGTGGTTTTTTTTGTTTTTGTTTTTGTTTTTTTGATGGAGATGGGGTCTTACTCTGCTGCGCAGGCCGAAGAGCGGTGACCGGATCACAGCTCACTGCAGCTTCAACCTCCTGGGCTCAAGGGATCCTCCCACCTCAGCCTGCAGAGTAGCTGGGACCACAGCCGCGCGCCACCACACCGCGCCAATTTTTGTGTTCTTGGTAGAGACCGGGTTTTGCCTTGTTGTCTAGGTTGGGCTCCAACTGCAGGGCTAAAGCGATCCAAGAGCATCAGCCTCCCAAAGTGCTGGGATTACAGGCTTGAGCCACCATGCCCGCCTTATTTCTTAATTTAAAAAAAAAAATGTATATGTAGACTGAACGCGGTGGCTCATGCCTGTCATCCCAGCACTTTGTGAGGCCGATTCTCCTCTATCCAGGAGACGGGTTTCACCATTTTGCCAGGTTTGTCTCAAACTCCTCGGCTTAACTGATCCGCTTGCTTTGGCCTTCCAAAGTGCTAGGATTACAGGAGTGAGCCACCACACGTAGCCAGTCCTGGCATTTTGTAGAAGGATGGCCAACGCAGCCTGTTGACCCTTCCTGGCCATCACATGAAAATCAGCGACTCTTCCTTCTTACAAAACTCGGAGCTTCTCAGGATAACTTGGTGAAACGTCCCCCGCTGTGAACCTCAGTGAGCCCACCTGTAATATACAGGTGAGGGAGAAGACCAGAAAAGCTCAGTCAGAGTGACACTGACCCCTGAAATGATGGGCACAATGGAGTGTGTGGCTTTTCCTGTAGGACAGGGAGGTATTTAGTTGTAGTTTGAACTTTAAAGGATTCCAGTCCTCCGAAAAACAGGATTAGACTCAAATCACCTTGAACCTTATCATCTCATGGCTTTGACCCACCTACATGGCTCCGTGTCCCCTGCAGGCCTCGCCCCGGAGCTCTACAATCCTGTGTGCAGTTGTCTCCGCAGCTCTCTGCTGGGACATCAAACAGGCATCTCCACCTTCATGTGTCTATAAGTGACTTCCTAAACCCCCAAACACATTCCCTTACAGTCCTACACATCTCAGATGAGGGTGACAGTGTACTTCTGGGTGCTTAGCTGAGGTTGACACCATGTATTTTAAATATGGAAAATAAATTACATTATTTGTAAGTGTTGTAATTTATAATGTAAAGAGAAAATTACATGTATACATGAAAGGAGTGAGAAAGTACATCATTTCCAAATTTATTTTGAGGTGTGGGAGAAAAATGTTTCAAGGCCTCATCCTTAGGGATCTGTGCTCCCGGGACCCCTCTGACTTCATCTCCTGCCTGTGTCCTCCTCACTCCCTCTGCTCCAGCCATACAGGCCTCTTTCCTTTTTCTGGGACTGAGGTTGCTCCTATCTCAGGGACTTCTCCTGGGCTGTCCCTCTGCCTAGGACTCTCTGGCCCCTCAACTGCAAGTGACAAGCAGCCTTTCTTCCCTAAGTCTTTGTTCTGATATTACTTTCTCTATGGAAACCTTTGTGATCTCCCACAGCCCCCCACTTGACATTGCAGCGCCACCTTCACCCCCACCTCTGGTCCATGTTGCCTGTTCTGTGTGATTCTTTTAGCTCCTTCACCGTTCACTGGATCCTGGTGAGAACAAGTCCGTAAGCGGAGAGCAGAATCAGAAGGTGGGGCTGTGCTGGGCTGGCGCCATCTGAGTGGAGCTCAACCCTGACTTCACATTACAGTTTTCAGGCATTTTGCAAATATATCTTTTGTTCTGTTTTATCAAAGATTGCTATTATCATAGGATGGGACACACCCTCAATAATACAATGGCACTGGTGATTCTCATCTGTGTCCAGCATTGAACATCAAGGCAGTTTCCTCCATATTGAGAACTGAGATCAGCCTGTGATCCACAGGGAGGTGAGGGGGCTGTGCTCTGCATGGGGTTTGGTAAAAATTAAATCTCATATTTTTTTACACACAGGATTGATTTCCAAAGACTCATGCTATGTAAGGAAGCCACCAAGAAGGGCAAAGAAAAGGAGCCAGGGACGGCTCTTCCTCAGGTAAAGTGATATTCCTCGGTGGATTCTTCTGTAATGTTTTGTTGAAATCTGTCTTTCATTTTAGGGACACTAGACTTTCAGGGATGTGGCTATAGATTTCTCTTTGGAGGAGTGGAAATGCCTGAACCCTGCACAGAGGGCTTTATACAGGGAAGTGATGTTGGAGAACTACAGGAACCTGGAGTTTGTGGGTGAGGAAAATATCCCTCCAGACATGAGGAATATTGGAAACCTATTGGTCTTTATATTTTTTAGATAGCTCTTTAAAATCCATGATGGAGTTCTCATCAACTGGGCACGGTAATACAGGAGAAGTGATTCACACAGGGACGTTGCAAATACATGAAAGTCATCACACTGGAGATTTTTGCTTCCCAGAAATCAAGAAAGATATTCATCACTTTGAGTTTCAGTGGCAAGAAATTTAAAGAAATGGCCATGAAGCACCCATGACAGAAACCAAAGAGTTGACAGGTAGTACAGACTGACGTGATCAAAGACATGCTGGAAACAAGCCTATTAAAGATCAGCTTGGATCAAGCTTTCATTCGCATCTGCCTGAACTCCACATGTTTCAGACCCAAGGGAAAATTGGTAATCAAGTGGAGAAGTCTATCAATGATGCTTCCTCAGCTTCAACATCCCAAATAATTTGTAGGCTCAAAACCCATATTTCTATTAAGTATGGGAAGAATTTCCTCTATTCTTCATTATTCACACAAATACAAGAAGTACACATGAGGGAAAAACCTTTCCAATGTAATGAGTGTGGCAAAGCCTTTAATCATAGCTCATGTTTAAGGAGACATCACGTAACCCATTCAGGAGAGAAACAGTATAAATGTGATGTATGTGGCAAAGTCTTTCATCAGAAGCAATACCTTGCATGGCACCATAGTGTTCATACTGGAGAAAAACCTTACAAGTGTAATGAGTGTTCCAAGACCTTCAATCAGAAGTCATCCCTTCAGTGTCATCATAGACTTCATACTGTACAGAAACATTACAAATGTGAAGAATGCAACAAAGTTTAGAGTTGAGGATCACAACTTGAAACACACAGGAGAATTCATACTGGAGAAAAACCATACAAACGTAAGGTTTGTGACAAGGCTTTCTGGGATAATTCATGCCTTTCATGCCGTAAGAGTTCATACTGGAGAGAAATGTTACACATGTAACGAATGTGGCAAGGCTTTTAGTAGAAAAGCAAACCTTGCACATCATGGACTTCATACTGGAGGGAAATCTTACAAATGTAAGGGTTGTGACAAGGTTTTCCACCATGATTTATGCCTTGCACAACATCAGAGAGTTCATACTGGAGAGAACCTTACACATTTCACGAGTATGGAAAGACCTTTGCTCAAAATTCAGCCCTTGTAATGCATAAGGCAATTCATACTGGAAAGAAACCTTACACATGTAATGAATGTGGCAAGGTTTTTAGTAGAAAAGCACACCTTGCATGTCATCATAGACTTCATACTGTCTAAGGTTTCTAATCAACAATCAAACCTTGCACAACATCAGAGAGTTTATACTGGAGAGAAACCTTACAAGTGTAATGAGTGGGGCAAAGCCTTAAGTGGGAAGTCGTCACTTTTTTATCATCAAGCAATCCATGGTGTAGGGAAACTTTGCAAATGTAATGATTGTCACAAAGTCTTCAGTAATGCTACAACCATTGCAAATCACTGGAGAATCCATAATGAAGACAGATCTTACAAGTGTAATAAATGTGGTAAAATTTTCAGACATCGATCATATCTTGCAGTTTATCAGCGAACTCATACTGGAGAGAAACCTTACAAATATCATGACTGTGGCAAGGTCTTCAGTCAAGCTTCATCCTATGCAAAACATAGGAGAATTCATACAGGAGAGAAACCTCACAAGTGTGATGATTGTGGCAAAGTCTTGACTTCACGTTCACACCTCATTAGACATCAGAGAATCCATACTGGACAGAAATCTTACAAATGTCTTAAGTGTGGCAAGGTCTTCAGTCTGTGGGCACTCCATGCAGAACATCAGAAAATTCATTTTTGAGATAACTGTTCCAAATACAGTGACTATAGAAGATCATAAAGCTTTAATTGACATTAGAGCCAAATAGGCATTGACTTGAGATTGAGTTGACTTAACCTTGAGTTTAAGAATTAATTTACATTAAAGTGTTTATGTTAAGAAGATTGGGCCAGGTGGGGTGGCTCATGCCTGTAATCCCAGCACTTTGGGAGCCCAAGGCTGATAGATCACAGCCACACCTGGCTATGAGAGTGTGTAGGTGGCCGTTGGGGTGGGACCTGATTAGAAGGGGCAGGGCCTTGAACAGAATCTGGGCGGGGCAAGAATGAGGAGGCTGCCTGGAGGCCGGGCCAGAGGGTGATCGTCATCTTGAGGGCAAGGTCTGGAAGTGGTGTTTTGAAGGGCAGGGTCTCGAGGGGGCGGGTCCTGGCTTTCTCCTCAGCTGGACCCCAGGTGTCGTCTGCTGTCATCCTCTTGCCCTGCAGGACTAGATTCTCCGGGTACTAATTGGTGGATAGTTTCTGATGTGCCGTGATATTACCCCTAATATCACAGGGATGCCTCCTGTCCATTTTAGAGACTTGCTCTGTCGCCCAGGCTGGAGGGCAGTGGCGCGATCTCGGCTCATTGCAAGCTCCGCCTCCCGGGTTCATGCCATTCTCCTGCCTCAGCCTCCCGAGTAGCTGGGACTACAGGCGCCCGCCACCATGCCTGGCTAATTTTTTGTATTTTCAGTAGAGACGGGGTTTCACTGTGTTAGCCAGGATGGTCTCGATCTCCTGACCTCGTGATCCGCCCGCCTCGGCCTCCCAAAGTGCTGGGATTACAGGCGCGAGCCACCGCGCCCGGCCCCTAAGTTAATATTTCAAACAATCGAAGGTAAAACAACATATTGTGTTGGGCCACCTGTACTGAACGCTGAATCGTTTTTCCTCTTAAGTTGAAAATGGTTTTAATGCAAAGCGCCTTTTTTGAGCAGGTAGAGTCACGCATCCGGCAGGCGGGGCGAGCTCCCCTCTGTCTGGGGCAGGGTGGGGGAGAGGGGCAGGGACCTCGGTAAAGGGGTGGAGTGGCGCGCTGGTTGCCGCGGGCACTGGCAATTAGAAGGGATTATTAAACTAAGCAAGGTCCTGGGTTGTTTGAGTGGATAATGGAAACTGAAAGGTGACGTGCAAAACTGCCTATTACTCCCAGGAGTGGAGGATAATTTCATATTTCATGGAAATAAACTCAGGGCCCGGAGCGGTGGCTCACACCTGTAATCCCAGCACTTTGAGAGGCCAAGGAGGGAGGATCGCTTAAGCCCAGGAATTCGAAATCAGCCTAGGCAACATAGTAAGACCTCATCTCTACTAAAAATAAAAAAAAACAGCCAGGTGTGTTAGTCCACACCTGTGGTCCCAGCTGCTTGGGGTGCTGAGGTGGGAGGATCACTTGAGCCAGAAAGTTGGAGGCTGCAGTGAGCTCTGATCTTGCCACCACACTCCAGCCTGGGTGAAAAAGCTAGACCCTGTCTCAAACAAGCAAATAAATGAGAGGTATAAGTCCTCCTTTAAAAGTAAAGGAAGAGATTTTTCTTTCCTTTTGTCTCTTAGAACATTCAATTAGAAAATTTGTAAATTCATTTTCTCTGTCTTCTGAGGTTTTTTTTTTTAGACAGAGTTTTTCTCTTGTTACCCAGGCTTGAGTGCAAGCCACGATCTCGCCTCACCACAACCTCCGTCTCCCGAGTTCAAGCGATTCTCCTGCCTCAGCTTCCCGAGTAGCTGGGATTACAGGTATGAACCACTATGCCCGGCTAACTTTGTTTTTTTTTTTTAGAAATTAAACCTTTTTTCAGCTTAATGACCCAGGGGTGTATTTTTGAAGGACTTGGGAGCTCTCTTTGAAAGGCAAACAACAAGGGAAACAGTACCTTTATCTCAGTAGGAAATTAAATAATTCAAACATCAAATAACTTCAATTTAAGGCTATGGACTTTGAGATAATTCTGAGCCTTGAGAGGAATGTGGTCAGGCAACCTGAGTCCAGTGGAATGCAGGTGCAACTTCTAAGAGTTTTCCTGTAAGTAATTAAGAAGACTAAGTAGCCCCAGAGATAAGACCTCCTCGGATCATTGTCCCTTCTTATGTAGTGATAAAGTAACCTTCCTTGAAGTGTATCTATCCGTAATCAATCAAGTTGCTGCAGCCTATGCACTGGCCCAGAATAAAAAACGTGGTGATTCTGCTAAAGCTTCTCTGTCTTTCCCTGTGTGTGAAATCTTAACGTCTCTACTTGGGAACGCTGATCCCATTCATTTAGAGTTGATGTTTCCACGTGGCTATTTCCAAGCTTTGCCTTCAAATAAATTCTGTACTTAATCATATATTCTAAATTTTATTATTTACTGCTGACATCAGTTTCTGTCGGATTGTAGGAGCCTCACCAGAGAGGGCCCCTGTCGCCATGTTGTAAAACTCACACTTGCCAAAAGTTGTGGGTTAGGGTTTCTCCCCCTCCCTCAGGATGACGCTAGTTAGCTGACACAGATGGTCACCTCCATTACCAAGTAGAGTCAGGATGAACTATGTGTGACTGTTCAACTATGTGTCCTCTTCCCTGAGGACTGATTAGTGTTTATCTTGAAAACATGTCCTTAATGGGTTGTATAGAACACTGAAGCATCTGATTTCAAACTCTTAGCTCTTTTCCTCTATTTCCCATCACATTCTGGTCTAAGGCTTATTTATTAATAAAATGATTTTTATTTCTTTATTATCGTGGAGATGATTTTTCATTTGGGGGAA